AGTTCATAATTTTTTTCAGTATTACCAATAGATATTATTGTCAATTGCGGTATCACATTTTCTTTCGTTTAGATTACGTCTTTAGGATAAATATCTGGAGCTCAGATTACTAGGTCAAAGGGTAGAGTTTATTTTTATGACTACAAGTTTTGTCATTTTTGGTAAGATATATCACAATTGACAATGAGGCAAACAAATCAACTAGCCCCCTCCTGCTCTTTCTTCCCAGCAAACTCCTTCCCCAAACTAGTTACTTGAATTTGAGAAACAGTATGAGGTTTTGCCTTTTGGAGACATTATTATTTGAGCCAAGTTTAGGTTATACAGATTTTTTAAAAAAATAACATGATTTGGCAAGATCATGATGAACCTCCTTTTCTTTGAGTAAATTAAAGTACTACTGGCAAATAATAAACTGGTCTTAGGAGGGATGGAAGGCGGATAAGCCTTAATGGAAGTAGAAGTGATCTGATACTGGAGACCCTGAGAGCTTGTCTCTGGCTTATTTTAGCATCCGGGAAAGCCTTGAATATTATGAAAGATAGATTGTAGCCCGATGTCACAGAGCCTTCTTACTTAAGTTTGGCTCAGCAGTCTGGCAATTCCCGCCTGAGTCTTCGCTATCCTGGCTACTGCAAAGCTGGGTAATTTAAATTGAGTGGCACTGATAAATGCTCAAAGAACTTGGCAAAGCTTAAAGATACTTCCTTTCCGCTGGTCTACGGACGTGAAGAATGAGACTTCCAGTTTCCAAGGAATTTGCTGCATAGACTCTATCGCCGGTTTCAAAAGTCAAACTGAGACGACTTTCTACTTTAAACAAACACTAGGGATTTGCTGGAGTGGCGACAACCTTCCGCCGCGTACCTTGAGCCCTTGTTTTTTTTTTTTTTTTTCGGAGACTTCCATTGGATGCCGAAGTTCTCGCCCCCTCACCTCGCACCGGGACTGGTTGATTCCTGGCCTTGGCGGGTGATTGGTCGAGCTCGCTGGGCTATTGGGCGCTGGGAGTCGAGGGGGCGGGAGGCGGGAATTCGTCTCGGGTTGTGTGGTTGAGGGGTCTGGTGGGTCGAGGAAAGGTAACGGCGGCCCCAGTCCTGCACACAAGGCCGGGGAAGTAGCAGCACCCCCAGGAAGAGGGAGGAGGAAGGGCTCGTGCCCTTTCTTCTCTTCCAGGGCTCCGCTTTATTTGCTCTCAGAAGTCGGTTTCCTTTCCTTTTCTTCAGTGAATCGGAGCTCAGAGCGTTGCTTCGGTTTCCCTCCAGACAGGCAAGTCGGAGGGAAGTCCACGGAAAGGGCTTGAGTTCTTCTGCACAGCCTGCGGGCCCATGGGTGGTGACTGGATCACCAGGGTCTCGGGGATCTCAACTGGCTGGGGGAGGAGGGAGATACGGGGCAGAAAACCTGAGGAGGGAGCCTATCCTTACCTCCTTTGAGCGCAGGCCTGTTCTTAGCCCGGGCGCTGCGTTAATTCTTGGCGGGAGGCAGAGGGGTGTGTTTATCCTTTATGCAATGTTTGGGGGAAGCTACCCCATTTTGACACTATTGTTGCCACAGCCGGGGTACAGGACGGGCTGATTTCTAGATTATATCTGAGTAACTAGGCCAGCGTTGAGTTGTTGATTCATATTAAGAGGTTAGATTCCACCATACCTCATTCTCAGAGCTTTACAGATAGAATCGCAAAATGTTAGAGCTGGAAAATACCCTAGAATAATGGTTCTTCTTTTGGAGCACACAAGCAGTGGTGAATGTTATTATTGGCTTCATAATCTATTGAATTGCTATTTTAACCATCTCTTCGTCCCCAGGTTGAATTTACAATTTTTTCCCACGACTGCAAATAATTCCTTATTTAATAACAGTGCATGTAATTTCCCCCGCTATTTTGATTTCCTTGAGATATATTTACGGGAAGAGAAATCTATGGACTTTTTCTTCAGAAAAATGCAATCATGTACAGAAACTTATGCTTGCAATTTCAAGAGGTCATTGTCTCTGAATTACATCCGTGGATCCTAGGTTAAGAAAAGTGGTTTAGAAGAGGTGAGGATTAAAGTGATCCTCATCTGTATCAGATCCTGGGTTAGGTACATTCTGCCCTGGCTAATTTTCATAAAAACCCTGTCAGGTAAGTAGTAGTATTTCAATTCCATATATGGAGAAACAAGCTCTGAGAAGTTAAGTGATTCACACAGTGGAATTCAAACTTAGGATTGCCTTACTCCAAAGCCCATCCTGTTTCTATAATACTCTACTGATCTTCAAATAACATTTTTGAGTGCCTACTATGTGCCAAGGCATTCTCTTTCTTATAACAGCCTTTAAATTAAATTAGGGGTTATCACAGGTAAGGATCTTAGACTAGAGAAGTAAAAAGATATGTCAAAGATAACATACCTGAGTCAAAGATAACATACCAGGCAGTATACCAAAACCTGGTATAGAACCTATGCTTCCTGACTTCTGGTCAACAGCTTTTTTCTTCTAACTGGAGGACTGCAGAAAGGGGTAACACAAAGGGGAAGAACTGGAGAAAGAGTGATGCTACGGAGTTGTAGAGAGAGAGGCCTCAGGAACTTATTTGTTTCTGTAGGTTGATTACATCTGATCTAACTGTTACAAGAGCTCATGTTTAATCTGGTATGTACTTTATCATATTTGCACATTATTTCCTCAATATTTGACATTTTCATTTCTGTTGTAGTTAGGAATCTGAAATAAACAGGAAAGCACTATGTCTTCAATGTGGTCTGAATATACAATTGGTGGGGTGAAGATTTACTTTCCTTATAAAGCTTACCCGTCACAGCTTGCTATGATGAATTCTGTAAGTATTTTTCAGCAGTTAAGTTTTTATTATTTATTATTTTCATTGGTTTCTGTGTTCATAGATTCTCAGAGGATTAAACAGCAAGCAACATTGTTTGTTGGAGAGTCCCACAGGAAGTGGAAAAAGCTTAGCCTTACTTTGTTCTGCTTTAGCATGGCAACAATCTCTTAGTGGTAAGTAGTTGCTTGATATCTTCAGGTTACTTTATATTATAAATAGATGTTCTTTCATTTTTAGGGAAACCAGCAGATGAGGGCGTAAGTGAAAAAGCTGAAGTACAATTGTCATGTTGTTGTGCATGCCATTCAAAGGATTTTACAAACAATGACATGAACCAAGGAACTTCACGTCATTTCAACTATCCAAGCACACCACCTTCTGAAAGAAATGGCACTTCATCAACTTGTCAAGGTAATTTATATTTTGCCTGGGTCAGTTGATATTTATGCTGTTTTTTTTAAATTACTTATATAAGACTCCCCTGAAAAAACCACTCTGGCTGCAAAGTTATCTGCTAAGAAACAGGCATCCATATACAGAGATGAAAATGATGATTTTCAAGTAGAGAAGAAAAGAATTCGACCCTTAGAAACTACACAGCAGGTAAACAGAGTTTATTGGCAGTAAATAACCCACCTTAAACTTCATTTTGGTTCTGTGTTTACAGATTAGAAAACGTCATTGCTTTGGAACAGAAGTACACAATTTGGATGCAAAAGTTGATTCAGGAAAGACTGTAAAACTCAACTCTCCACTGGAAAAGATAAACTCCTTTTCGCCACAGAAAGTATGTATTAATGCCATTGTTCAGTTTTAAAGATATTAGTTATCGTTTCTTTCCTTTCTTACAGCCCCCTGGCCACTGTTCTAGGTGCTGTTGTTCTACTAAACAAGGAAACAGTCAAGAGTCATCGAATACCATTAAGAAGGATCATACAGGGAAATCCAAGATACCCAAAATATATTTTGGGACACGCACACACAAGCAGATTGCTCAGATTACTAGAGAGCTCCGGAGGACGGCATATTCAGGGGTTCCAATGACTATTCTTTCCAGCAGGGATCATACTTGTGTCCATCCTGAGGTAGTCGGTAACTTCAACAGAAATGAGAAGTGCATGGAATTGCTAGATGGGAAAAACGTGAGTAAAGTTATTTTGTGTTAGAGAAAAAATTCACATTTCAGTTATGCATATTTGTTTCTAGGGAAAATCCTGCTATTTTTATCATGGAGTTCATAAAATTAGTGATCAGCACACATTACAGACTTTCCAAGGGATGTGCAAAGCCTGGGATATAGAAGAACTTGTCAGCCTGGGGAAGAAACTAAAGGCCTGTCCATATTACACAGCCCGAGAACTAATACAAGATGCTGACATCATATTTTGTCCCTACAACTATCTTCTAGATGCACAAATAAGGGAAAGTGTGAGTATATGTGTAAAAATGAGAACCTTCTTATGTTTTACAAGAAAATTCTTTTATCTTATAGATGGATTTAAATCTGAAAGAACAGGTTGTCATTTTAGATGAAGCTCATAACATCGAGGACTGTGCTCGGGAATCAGCAAGTTACAGTGTAACAGAAGTTCAGCTTCGGTTTGCTCGGGATGAACTAGATAGTATGGTCAACAATAATATAAGGAAGAAAGATCATGAACCCCTACGAGCTGTGTGCTGTAGCCTCATTAAGTAAGAAGATTTGTCTATTAGTGTATTTGTGCCTGGTTGACACAATTGTTTTATTTTATTTCAGTTGGTTAGAAGCAAACGCTGAATATCTTGTAGAAAGAGATTATGAATCAGCTTGTAAAATATGGAGTGGAAATGAAATGCTCTTAACTTTACACAAAATGGGTATCACCACTGCTACTTTTCCCATTTTGCAGGTAAGATATTTTTTCTACCTGTGAAACGTATTCCCTCTATACTTAATATGGTAATTTCTTATAGGGACATTTTTCTGCTGTTCTTCAAAAAGAGGAAAAAATCTCACCAATTTATGGTAAAGAGGAGGCAAGAGAAGTACCTGTTATTAGTGCATCAACTCAAATAATGCTTAAAGGACTTTTTATGGTACTTGACTATCTTTTTAGGCAAAATAGCAGGTAAGTGAAGATAACTAGTATGTATTTTCCTTTGCCACTTAATTAGCACTTTCTTTGCATCTAGATTTGCAGATGATTATAAAATTGCGATTCAACAGACTTACTCCTGGACAAATCAGATTGATATTTCAGACAAAAATGGGTTGTTGGTTCTACCAAAAAATAAGAAACGTTCACGACAGAAAACTGCAGTTCATGTGCTAAACTTTTGGTGCTTAAATCCAGCTGTGGTAAGCTCATCATGTAAATGGAAATTTTGTCTAATTTTATTTATCTAATGTTGTTTTCTTTTAGGCCTTTTCAGATATTAATGGCAAAGTTCAGACCATTGTTTTGACATCTGGTACATTATCACCAATGAAATCCTTTTCGTCAGAACTTGGTGTTACATTTACTATCCAGCTGGAGGCTAATCATATCATTAAAAATTCACAGGTTAGTTGTTGTTTTTTTTTTTGGAAGGCCTTAGTAATGTCCTCAAGGTTTGTCCATGTTGCAGATAATGTCTTCAAAGTTCATCATCTATGTTGTAGCATGTGCCAGAGTTTCCTCTTTAAAGGTGAATAATGTTTCTTGTGTGTATATGCCTGTATAACTCTAATAATGACATATTCATATTCTAGGTTTGGGTTGGTACCATTGGGTCAGGCCCCAAGGGTCGGAATCTCTGTGCTACCTTCCAGAATACTGAAACATTTGAGTTCCAAGATGAAGTGGGAGCACTTTTGTTATCTGTGTGCCAGACTGTGAGCCAAGGAATTTTGTGTTTCTTGCCATCTTACAAGGTAAGGGAATATTTATTGTTTCTTTTGCCTTTCAAAAAATCATTTTTTTCTTTCCCCTCTTTAGTTATTAGAAAAATTAAAAGAACGTTGGCTCTCTACTGGTTTATGGCATAATCTGGAGTTGGTGAAGACAGTCATTGTAGAACCACAGGGAGGAGAAAAAACAAATTTTGATGAATTACTGCAGGTGTACTATGACGCAATCAAATACAAAGGAGAGAAAGGTAACTGGAAATTATTTCATGGTCGGTGAAAAAATTTTGGATATGCTTTTTTCTGTTGTTTAAGATGGAGCTCTCCTGGTAGCAGTTTGTCGTGGTAAAGTGAGTGAGGGTCTGGATTTCTCAGATGACAATGCCCGTGCTGTCATAACAATAGGAATTCCTTTTCCAAATGTGAAAGATCTACAGGTAGGCCATCAAAACCTTAAGTTTTATTATTACTAATTTTTTAAATATATTTTAAAATTATTAGGTTGAACTAAAACGACAATACAATGACCACCATTCAAAATTGAGAGGTCTTCTACCTGGCCGTCAGTGGTATGAAATTCAAGCATACAGGGCCTTAAACCAGGCCCTTGGTAGGTAAGTGGAGTGAAATTTAATATAATATTATCTAATTATTTGACTTTTTCCCTATTTTTTCTAGATGTATTAGACACAGAAATGATTGGGGAGCTCTTATTCTAGTGGATGATCGCTTTAGGAATAACCCAAGTCGCTATATATCTGGTAAGATCTCAGCTGGGCTTAGAGTAAAAACTCAAATTTTCCCTGGGTTTACCTTTTTCTTTAGGACTTTCTAAATGGGTACGGCAGCAGATTCAGCACCATTCAACCTTTGAAAGTGCACTGGAATCCTTGGCTGAATTTTCCAAAAAGCATCAAAAAGTTCTTAATGTATCCATAAAGGACAGAACCAATATACAGGACAATGAGTCTACACTTGAAGTGACCTCTTTAAAGTACAGTACCTCACCTTATTTACTGGAAGCAGCAAGTCATCTATCACCAGAAAATTTTGTGGAAGATGAAGCAAAGATATGTGTCCAGGAACTACAGTGTCCTAAAATTATTACCAAAAATTCACCTCTACCAAGTAGCATTATCTCCAGAAAGGAGAAAAGTATGAAAAGTTCTTCCCATTTACCTTTGATAAAGTTAAATCTCTTAAATTCTTGTATTCTTAGATGATCCAGTATTCCTGGAAGAAGCAGGGAAAGCAGAAAAAATTGTGATTTCCAGATCCACAAGCCCAACTTTCAACAAACAAACAAAGAGAGTTAGCTGGTCAAGCTTTAATTCTTTGGGACAGTATTTTACTGGTAAAATACCGAAGGCAACACCTGAGCTCGGGTCATCAGAGAATAGTGCCTCTAGTCCTCCCCGTTTCAAAACAGAGAAGATGGAAAGTAAAACTGTTTTGCCCTTCACTGATAAATGTGAATCCTCAAATCTGACAGTAAACACATCGTTTGGATCATGCCCTCAATCAGAAACCATTATTTCATCATTAAAGATTGATGCCACCCTTACTAGAAAAAATCATTCTGAACATCCGCTCTGTTCTGAAGAAGCCCTGGATCCAGACATTGAATTGTCTCTAGTAAGTGAAGAAGATAAACAGTCCACTTCAAATAGAGATTTTGAAACAGAAGCAGAAGATGAATCTATCTATTTTACACCTGAACTTTATGATCCTGAAGATACAGATGAAGAAAAAAATGACCTAGCTGAAACTGATAGAGGAAATAGATTGGCTAACAATTCAGATTGCATTTTAGCTAAAGACCTTTTTGAAATTAGAACTATAAAAGAAGTAGATTCAGCCAGAGAAGTGAAAGCTGAGGATTGCATAGATACAAAGTTGAATGGAATTCTGCATATTGAAGAAAGTAAAATTGATGACATTGATGGTAATGTAAAAACAACTTGGATAAATGAACTGGAACTGGGAAAAACTCATGAAATAGAAATAAAGAACTTTAAACCATCTCCTTCCAAAAATAAAGGCATGTTTCCTGGTTTTAAGTAATAATACTTAACTCTCAAGCTAAGTAAAAATATGTCATCATGCTTATGTTAAACTCTGTTGTAAGTAATAATTTGTAAATTGAATAAGTGGCATACTTTTTAAAAAACTATTTTATGTTCAGAAATGTAAATGTTATTATTCTTGAGTTTTTGGGTTTTTTTTTTTGAGACAGAGTCTTGGTCTGTTGCCCAGGCTGGAATGCAGTGGTGTGCTCTGGGCTCACTGCAACCTTCACCTCCAGGTTCAAGTGATTCTCCTGCCTCAGCCTTCTGAGTAGCTGGGACTACAGGTGTGCACCACCATGCCCAGCTAGTTTTTGTATTTTTAGTAGAGATGGGGTTTCACCATGTTGGCCAGGCTGGTCTCGAACTCCTGGCCTCGTGATCTGCCCTTCTCTGCCTCCCTAAGTTGCTGGGATTACAGGTGTGAGCCACAGTGCCTGGCCCATTCTTGAGTTTTGATAAAGTAATTCATACAAAGTACTGTCCTCAAATAAGTCTTCCTTAGCTAAATGCAATTTAAAATTATTCAAAGATCCTAGGGCACTTCTAGTTTCACGTAAATATTCATATTAGGTGGTTCTCTTCATCCATTTGTTTTCACACTGATACATAAAAATTAACAGCAGTCTAATCTAGTGACACCTCAGTCATATTTCGCTATAGATTTTACCTCAAATCAGTCCAAGACTTTTTCAGAGATCACCATTTGTCTTGAAAGGTTTATTTCGTTATTAAACTGCCTACTTATAAGTAATTAAGAGAAATTAAGAAAGTAGTATGCATTTTTAATTGAAATTGTTTTACATTCTTTGTATAATAAACCTAAAACCAAACATGTCATAAACAAATTGACGTAAAGATATAAAATGCCAAATGAAGTATTCCAAATTTTCTATTCTAATTATTTAGCTTCACCATCATTGTGGAAAAAAATACTAGATCCTGCTTAGTATTATATATTTTTCCTAGTGGATCAGTGAGTAATAAGTACCAAACACTAGACTAGAAGGTAATTTCTACATTGTTTAGAAAGGGTGAAACAATTTATCCCCTCTGGTATTGTTCTAGCATAAGCTTTAGTTATACAATGATTAAGATAGAAAACTTCATATATAAATTTGATAAGCAAACCCACATTTATAGCTGCAGCTAAAATATGTTTCCTTAGGGCACAGTAATCCTTTCTGTGAATTTTGACCTTGTTTGTGTTTTTGTGAATGAAGCTATATGTCTAATCAAAAATGATTATAAAAGAGGCTCATCTCTGACATCATTCCAAAAATACATTCATTGATCTCTTTTTAAGAAACATCTGTTATTCACTGGGCATTGGGACTTTTTGTGAGTAATTTGAATTGAAATTTTATGAGCTATCCAAGAATTCTGTATGGTCTATTATTTTCAAGTCAAAATTTCCAGTAAGGATTTACTTTACATTTCATTTGGATAAATGAATCATTATATAGGTATGTCTTTGCTTCCATTTTGAGACATTTAGATTTTTACAGCCTGTTTCTATAGCATTTGATGTTACAACTCTAAGCGTAGTTCAAAGACATTTAAATTGACAAGTTACCAGTTAAAGAATTTAGAATATATTAGATCCCATCTAGTATTATATATTTTTTCTAGTTGATCATTGAGCAGTAAATACCAAATACTCGATTAGAAGGTAATTTTTACATTGTTTTGAAAGGGTGAAACAATTTATCTCCTCTGGTATTATTCTTAAACCACAGATAGGGATAGTAGGGTAGTGAAACGAATAAATACCTGGTAGAAGACAAGAGACTTGGGCTCTACACCTGGCTCTGCCACTGATTTGCTAAGTCATATTGGCAATCACCACACCCTTCAGGGAATTAGTTTCATCTGTAAAATGCAGCGGTTAGTACTATAAAATCATACAAATTTCTTTGTGCTTTGAGAATCTATAAAGGAATGTCTGTTGATATTCTGAGTCGATTTTCATTTGCTTTTGTTCCAGAACGGTTAAAATAAAGCATATTATTTCATTTAAAAAGTAAAGTGGCTCTTACTCATTTACATTTAGGGAACGATGGTGACGTGGTTTGGCTATGTCCCCAGCCAGATCTCATCTTGAATTGTAGTTCCCATAATCCCGACGTGTTGTGGGAAGGACCCAGTGGGAGGTAATTGAATCGTGGGGGCGGTTACCCTCATGCGGTTCTCGTGATACTGAGTTCTTATGAGACCTGATGATTTTATAAGGAGCTTTTCCCTGCTTCACTCTCATTCTTCTCTCCTGCTGCCCTGTGAAAAGTTGCCTTCCGCCATGATTGTAAGTTTCTTGAGGCCTCCTCAGTCATGCAGAACTGTGAGTCAATTAAACCTCTTTCCTTTATAAATTACCCAGTCTTGGGTATGACTTTATTAGCAGCATGAGAACAGACTGACACAGATGGTATATGTGCATAATAACTTGGAAAGCTAGATATTTATTTTCGCAATGCTACAATTAAAACATTTTGAGGACTTTTAAAATTACCTTTAGGGCCAGGCGCGGTGGCTCACGCCTGTAATCCCAGCACTTTGGGAGGCCGAGGCGGGCGGATCACGAGGTCAGGAGATCGAGACCATCCTGGTTAACACGGTGAAACCCCGTCTCTACTAAAAATACAAAAAATTAGCCAGGCGTGGTGGCGGGCGCCTGTAGTCCCAGCTACTCAGGAGGCTGAGGCAGGAGAATGGCGTGAACCCGGGAGGTGGAGCTTGCAGTGAGCCGAGATTGCGCCACTGCACTCCAGCCTGGGCGACAGAGCGGGACTCCGTCTCAAAAAAAAAAAAAAAAAGAAATTACCTTTAGAATTGGTAAACTACATGAGAAAATTAAGCATATTATTCATATCTTAGTGTTATTACCCAACTTCATCTCCAATACTTTCCCCTTTCCCTAGCTAGATATGTTTTTGTTTGTTTGTTTTAGACAGTCTTGCTCTGTCGCTCAGGCTGGAGTGCAAAGGCACGATCTTGGCTCACTGCAACCTCTGCCTCGCAGGTTAAAGCGATTCTCATGTCTCAGCCTCCTGCGTAGCTGGGATTACAGGTGTACACCACTGCACCCAGCTAATTTTTTTTTTTTTTTTTTTTTAAGTATCGACAGGGTTTCACCATGTTGGCCAGGCTGGTCTCAAACTCCTGACCTCAAGTGATCTGCCCACCTCGGCCTCCCAAAGTGTTGGGATTACAGGCGTGAGCCACCATGCCTGGCCTAGATATTTTTTATTCTTTCCAAAATTTAATTCTCCCTGAAGTTAAAAATTTTCATTACTGAGAATGTACATAGAGATGTGTCACAACCCTTTAGTAATTCCAAAAGGTGTTTCAAAAATTTTATACAATGATAATCACTGTTGAAACAGGTGTATATTCTCCTCAGATCATGACTGACCAAGATGATATTCCAAGAAGTAAACTACTGGCCTTTATAGAGTAGGATGTAGGCCATTTTCATTACTGATAACATACTTTTAAAAGAAATGTTTACAGATTTAAATAAGTTAAAACATCTAAATGCTTTTAAAAGAGCACCTGGCACATTGCAAGTTATTCATTATTAATTAGTAGATGAATCATATATCTGGAGTGCACCCTTGCTCTATATGAAAGCTTCCCTAACTATAGATATATAGGTGATAGACTGACAATAAAGATTTGAGGAAAGAAAAATTATTTGGCTGGCTTATTTTTTAAGCTTTTGAGATGTATAAGGTAGAGATTGTTTATCAAATAATTTATGTGACACATTCAATGCATATGAAATAATTATCTAATACTGAATTTATTCAAGGACTGAAAGTATATAGAGCACACAGGCTGCAAACCAGGAAAACTACCAGTTAGAGACAGGGCTTTATTCTTGGAATAAAGGTACAATGTAAAGAGTAGATGTTTCATGACTTGATTAAATTATTTAAAACTGTCTAGAATTGTGTTATAAAACTATTACTATGTTTCTATGCACTTAGTTATTACATGGGTTTAAATTTGGCACTGTTTCTAAGTTTCTATAAGGCTTTGTTGTTAAGATCTTTCTATTCAAAACATTAATTTTAACAAAAAGCTTTTCCCCGTTATTTTTCTGCAACTGGACTTTTTTGTATTACTTTCCTATATTAAAACGCATTTAAAATATTTAATTCTTTAGGGCTGCTTACAAAATTTCA